GGCAATAGCTTCATCATTTTACTTTTTAGCATGGTGTTTCAGAGTTATGTTTCATAATTGATTTTTGTGGCACTTAAGTTATTTACTTTTTCCATGATTTTAGTTTGAGCTTATATTAGTAATGGCTGCTGAATTGCGTTGGATGCTTTTTTGGTGTAAGTTAACAGCAGAGTGTTTCCCTCTGTAATTTGTTGATGTAATACATAACATTAGGCCTGGTGCAGTGGCTCACACCTGTAATCCCAGCACTTTGGGAGGCCAAGGCGGGAGGATCACTTGAGGTCAGGAGTTCGAGACCAGCCTGACCAACATAGTGAAAACCCGTCTCTACTAAAAATACAAACATTAGCTGGGCGTGGTGGCGGGCGCCTGTAATCCCAGCCACTAGGGAGGCTGAGGCAGGAGAATCCCTTGAACCTGGGAGGCGGAGGTTGCTGTGAGCTGAGATCGCACCATTCCACTGCAGCCTGGGTGACAAGAGTGAAACTCCATCTCAAAAAAAAAAAAAAAAAAAAGAAAAAATACATAACATTATTAAGATTGAACCATTTTTTTCTGGAAAGAAGAGGCTAAAAGCTTCCCAGTAAAAGAATTTAAGAGGGATATTTCATCTAAGAGTGGAAAAAAACAAAAGACGGCAGAAGAAAGGACCAGCCGATTTCCTTTCATTTAGATTATCAGCTTTCCAGGTTTCCTGCCCTCACAGTCACCCACCAGGTCCCCTTGAACCTGCCCACCCCATGGGCCTTAAGCACCCTTAAGCACTGCCCCAGTTCTACTTCTCCTAAACCCAGATCTGCCTTGAACTTGAACTGAGGTGTAGGCTGGCTGAGTAGCGAGTGAAGCACCTGGTAGAGCCACTCAAGAAGGGACCCCAAGCTCATTAATTTGGCCCCAAATTTGATCATTTTGTAATCCACCTTGACTCATGCTCTGGGGATGCTGAACATTGTGGCGTGAATGTGGGATGACACTGATGATATGGATACTGTCCTTTTAGGATTTCTTGGTGTCTCTGTGGAGCCATTGAGCCTTACCCCTTACTGGAGGCTGCAGGACCCTCTACACACAGACAGCTGTCCAGCACGGAAGGTGGGCTGAGGCCCAGGGTGAACATGCCAGCTAATGGGACATCACCCCAGAGATTCCCTGCCCTGATTCCAGGAGAACCTGGCAGATCTTTTGAGGTAAGGAGGAGGATCCTATTTTTTTCTATATGCCCATTCTGATCATTGGAGATTGTTATTACAGGGGTCCGTGTCATTCGAGGATGTGGCTGTGGATTTCACCCGACAGGAGTGGCACAGACTGGACCCTGCTCAGAGGACCATGCACAAGGATGTGATGCTGGAGACCTACAGCAACCTGGCATCTGTGGGTGAGGATGATTGTCCGTGTAACTCCTGAGAGGGCCCACGTCCTGTGCCATTTCCCATTAACAGGCCTCTGCGTGGCCAAACCAGAGATGATCTTCAAGTTGGAGCGAGGAGAAGAGCTGTGGATATTAGAGGAGGAATCCTCAGGCCATGGTTACTCAGGTAAGTACTGGGCAAGAACTGGACATATGGAAAAAGAGTGACATGCTGTGATTTATTTTTAAAGGATCTCTCTCACTGCTGTGTGGCAATGGTTCTGTTGGGGATAATGCCCTCAGGCATGATAATGACCTTCTTCACCATCAGAAGATTCAAACATTGGATCAAAATGTTGAATATAATGGATGCAGGAAAGCCTTCCATGAGAAAACAGGCTTTGTTAGACGTAAAAGAACACCCAGAGGAGATAAAAACTTTGAATGTCATGAATGTGGGAAAGCTTACTGTAGGAAGTCAAACCTTGTTGAACATCTGAGAATACACACAGGAGAGAGACCCTATGAATGCGGTGAATGTGCAAAAACCTTCAGTGCAAGATCATACCTCATTGCTCATCAGAAAACTCACACAGGGGAGAGGCCCTTTGAATGTAATGAATGTGGGAAATCTTTTGGCAGGAAGTCACAACTCATCCTACATACAAGAACACACACTGGAGAGAGACCCTATGAATGTACTGAATGTGGGAAAACCTTTTCTGAGAAGGCAACCCTCACGATTCATCAGAGAACTCACACAGGGGAGAAACCCTATGAATGTAGTGAATGTGGGAAAACATTTCGTGTAAAGATATCCCTTACCCAACACCACAGAACTCATACAGGGGAGAAACCTTATGAATGTGGGGAGTGTGGGAAAAACTTCCGTGCAAAGAAATCCCTAAATCAGCATCAAAGAATTCACACAGGTGAGAAACCCTATGAGTGTGGTGAATGTGGGAAATTCTTCCGAATGAAGATGACTCTCAATAATCATCAAAGAACTCACACAGGTGAAAAGCCCTATCAGTGTAATGAATGTGGGAAATCTTTCAGGGTGCACTCATCTCTTGGGATCCATCAGAGAATTCACACAGGAGAGAAACCTTACGAATGTAATGAGTGTGGTAATGCTTTCTATGTGAAAGCACGCCTAATTGAACATCAGAGGATGCATTCAGGAGAGAAACCCTACGAATGTAGTGAATGTGGGAAAATCTTCAGTATGAAGAAATCCCTTTGTCAACACCGGAGAACTCACACAGGAGAGAAACCTTATGAATGTAGTGAATGTGGAAATGCCTTCTATGTGAAAGTACGCCTCATTGAACATCAGCGAATTCACACAGGAGAGAGACCCTTTGAGTGTCAAGAATGTGGGAAAGCTTTCTGCCGGAAAGCACACCTCACAGAACATCAGAGAACTCACATAGGCTGGTCCTGGCGTTGTACAATGAAGAAAGCCTCTCACTGAAGACTTCCCTCACCATTGGATCAAGCTCCTTGGGGGCATATGATCACCAGGGCACACAGTGTGCCTGTGAAAATTTGGCACCTACATTTGTATCAAAGTATGTCCTGATCCCCTTAGGGGATAGCTCATTGTTTTTATTCAGATTTCCCTAATTAGTGGTGTGTGAACATCTTATCTGTTGATTGGCTATTTGGGTTTTTTCTTCTGTGCATTGACTGTTCATGTCCTCTGCTCATTGTTTTCAAATGGGCTGTTCATCTCTTGCTTTTTGGTTTAAATGTTGTTTTTTAACATATGAGAATATAAAAATCCTTTTTTTTTCAGTCATATGTGTTGCAAATATCTTCTCCCAGACTGTCGTTGGTTTTTTAAATTTTGCCATCTGTTTTCTTCTGCTGAAGTTTTATATTTTATTTATTTATTTTTTATTTTTTTGAGATGGAGTCTCACTCTGTCACCCAGGCTGGAGTGCAATGGCATGACCTCAGCTCATTTCAACCTTCGCCTCCCGGGTTCAAGCGATTCTCCTGCCTCAGTCTCCCAAGTAGCTGGGATTACAGGTGTGCACCACCATGCCTGGCTAATTTTTGTATTTTTAGTAAAGACGGGGTTTCACCATGTTGGCCAGGCTGGTCTCTAACTCCTGACCTCAGGTGATCCACCTGCCTCGGCCTCCAAAAGTGTTGGGATTACAGGTGTGAGCCACCGTGCCCGGCTAAAGTTTTATATTTTAATATTATCAGTTTCAAGGTGATAATATTCACCTATACTTTCCTCTAAAGGTTTTCCTTTCAACATTTAGAATTTTAATCTCCTGTGAGATTTTTTTGTTATAGCATGAAGTGTGCAATACATACTACTATATTGTCTTTATATAATTTTACATAAATGGGCTCACACTGTATTTAAAGTTCTGCAGCTTGCTTTTTTCATGTA